AACTGCTTCACTAGTAGGATTTCTCCGGCCTCGCAACCGACCACCCCTTCTGCAGGAGAGGTACATAATGGTCGCAAAGAGCAGGCGAACCGGGCAGAGATCGCTCGCTCGCTCGCAGACTGAGCGAATCCGGACTCACCCGTCTCCTTCGCCAAGTGATAAAACTTGTCTCGTCGGCTCTTGCCAACTTTGCCCTTCTTGCCCATGGTGGAAAGGGGGAGTATCCCTCAATCTGGGGAGAAAGTAGAAGTTGGGAACGTCTCTTTCCGGAGCACCAGATTCCACTTCCAGTTTCCCACTTCCAGTTTCCCACTTCCCGCAGCAATTCCACCCCGCGCCCCTCTCCGCACACTACCTAGACCCAGAGCCGCTTTCTCCACACTTGGAACCGCACAAGTATGCAGCTAACTACTTCCGCTTCCGCTTGCGTCCCCTGCGTCCCTGGCTCGAGGTTTTCCGCCATTTTGAGTGTGGCCCTAGATTGTTCTCAATACTCTGTCCTTGGGTTTTGTAAGTTGAAAGTTGAGACTAGGAAGGCATATCACAAGAACTATAAACAGAGTTTCAATGAGGCAACACTGAGGAGGAGTTCTACTCCTTCCTCATCCCCTTCCAAAGCCCCTGAACTCGAGTAGCCGCCCCTCCCATCATGGTTCCCTTAGTGTGGTCTCGCCGCACACCCCGCCCATTGACCCGGAATTCTTCTCTGCCTGGTCTTCAGGTCCCAATCCTCCGCTTCCGCGCTTGCGCGCCAAGACGGCTCGGATGCCGGCGGTCTCTGCTGAAGAGAGAAGATGGCGCTTGACGGACCAGAGCAGGTATGGCGGGTGCAGTGGCGGCCCGGCAGGTTACGGGGCTGGGTGCGGAGCGAGCGTGATCTGAGTGGAGAGCGGGCCGGGGCAGGAGCGTCGGGTGGGTCGGAGGTGCCTGGACCAGTCCATGCTGGACGCTGCCTGCGACCGGATCTGCTGTGTCAGCGCCGCCCTCGGTGAGTCAGGGCAAGGCTGGGAGAGGAAGACGCGGTAGAAGCGGAGTGAGTGAGGGAAGCGATGGGCGCGGGAATGGCCGGCCCACGGGTCGCAGGAGACGGGACGCCAGTCCTTTGGCTCCGTTCCGCTGGCTCCTTCGTCAGTACTGACACCTCGGGCTTGTAGAGCACTTCACGCAGTGCAAAGCGCCCCCCGTCTATATCATATCGCCTCTCGGTCCTCCTAAAAGTCGTATGAGGTAGGCGGCGTTCCCATTCTTTTATTTTAGTCCCTGTCGTTTAAGACTCACTCTGTGTCTTCAGATGGAGCTGGAGGAGGGGAAGGCAGGCAGCGGACTCCGCCAATATTATCTGTCCAAGATTGAAGAACTCCAGGTGAGGACGGACTCCAGAGGGAGCTAGGAAGGGAATAATGGAATTTGTCTCTTGTCTGCCACAGCTGATTGTGAATGATAAGAGCCAAAACCTCCGGAGGCTGCAGGCACAGAGGAACGAACTAAATGCTAAAGGTGAGTGGAGAAAGATGGGAAGCCGCATGTGGCTAGGTGACCACTGTGTCTGTTTGCCATCTAGTTCGCCTATTGCGGGAGGAGCTACAGCTGCTGCAGGAGCAGGGCTCCTATGTGGGGGAAGTAGTCCGGGCCATGGATAAGAAGAAAGTGTTGGTCAAGGTAAAAGCAGCATGACCCCAGGGACCAGCTCGTCAAGGAAGGTCATGAGCCCTTGTTTCTTTAGGTACATCCTGAAGGTAAATTTGTTGTAGACGTGGACAAAAACATTGACATCAATGATGTGAGTGTAGCAGGTGAGGTGGTGGTGGTGGTTACCACTTCTGAAACTCGCCCCCTTCACCCAGGTGACACCCAATTGCCGGGTGGCTCTAAGGAATGACAGCTACACTCTGCACAAGATCCTGCCCAACAAGGTAGACCCATTAGTGTCACTGATGATGGTGGAGAAAGTACCAGATTCAACTTATGAGATGATTGGTGGACTGGACAAACAGATCAAGGAGATCAAAGAAGTGATCGAGCTGCCTGTTAAGCATCCTGAGCTCTTCGAAGCACTGGGCATTGCTCAGCCCAAGGTGAGGAGCAGGGCTTCTCTGAGAGGGCCAAGTTTCTGCCCTGAGTCCTGCTGTTCCCCTGTAGGGAGTGCTGCTGTATGGACCTCCAGGCACTGGGAAGACACTGTTGGCCCGGGCTGTGGCTCATCATACGGACTGTACCTTTATTCGTGTCTCTGGCTCTGAACTGGTACAGAAATTCATAGGGGAAGGTAACCATGGCTAGCAATGTGAGAAGCAAGAGAGCTCCCTAACACCAGCTCGGCCTCCACACAGGGGCAAGAATGGTGAGGGAGCTGTTTGTCATGGCACGGGAACATGCTCCATCTATCATCTTCATGGACGAAATCGACTCCATCGGCTCCTCGCGGCTGGAGGGGGGTTCTGGAGGGGACAGTGAAGTGCAGCGCACGATGCTGGAGTTGCTCAACCAGCTCGACGGCTTTGAGGCCACCAAGAACATCAAGGTAAGGTGGTAGCATCCTTGGGATGGGCCCAGTTAGCTGATCCCCACTTGCTTTCTCTGCTCAGGTTATCATGGCTACTAATAGGATTGATATCCTGGACTCGGCACTGCTTCGCCCAGGGCGCATTGACAGAAAAATTGAATTCCCACCCCCCAATGAGGAGGTTTGTGATGGACACTGTGCAAAGTGGCTCTGGTGGGGCTCAGGCTTTTCCTTGCCATCTCCAGGCCCGGCTGGACATTTTGAAGATTCATTCTCGGAAGATGAACCTGACCCGGGGGATCAACCTGAGAAAAATTGCTGAGCTCATGCCAGGAGCATCAGGGGCTGAAGTGAAGGTAATTGGAGTACCCACTGAAAACAGGGCAGACAGTGGGGCCTCAATTTCCTTTTCCTGTTCAGGGCGTGTGCACAGAAGCTGGCATGTATGCCCTGCGAGAACGGCGAGTCCATGTCACTCAGGAGGACTTTGAGATGGCAGTAGCCAAGGTATAGGCCTCCATCTTTGTGCCTTTGCCAGTAACTTAATGTTCATTCTCTCTCCCACCCCTAGGTCATGCAGAAGGACAGTGAGAAAAACATGTCCATCAAGAAATTATGGAAGTGAGTGGACAGCCTTTGTGTGTATCTCTCCAATAAAGCTCTGTGGGCCAAGTCCTCTAGGACTCCAGTCTGTTAATGAGGGCTGT